GATTGGACATTCTAAATCCAAGGGAGGCAATAAAGTTTTATTTTAATTTGTATTTATTGATGTATTTTTTTTTGAGTCGCAACCTCACTCTATTGCCCAGATTGGAGTGCAGTGGTGCGATCTTGGCTCACTGCAACCTCTGCCTCCCGGGTTCAAGTGATTCTCCTGCCTCAGCCTCCCGAGTAGCTGGGACTACAGGAGCCCGCCACCACGCCCAGCTAATTTTTGCATTTTTAGTAGAGACGGGGTTTCACCATACTGGCGAGGCTGGTCTAGAACTCCTGACCTTGTGATCCGCCCGTCTCGGCCTCCCAGAGTGGTGGGATTACAGGCGTGAGCCACCGCGCCCGGCCAAGTTTTATTTTTTTAAAGCACTCAAGAAGTTAGGTTTGTTTCTAGAAACGTGGAAGCATCCGTCTGCTTCCTTCCAGCGTCCCTTTGCTTCCTTCCAGCCTCCCAAGGAGCCCAATTCCTTAATTTTCCCTACAGAGAATAGCACCAGGTCCAAAGCAGCCTGAATCAAAGCTCCTCCTTTGGTAATTGACAGCTGAGGGAAATCCTACTGAGGCCCACCCCCACCCTCCTCCTTGCTAGGCTGACAGGCAAAACTCGGTGGCAGTGGCTTCCAGCTCAGCCAATAGACGAAGCGGGAGCAAGAGCCTGTGTAAACAAACCCAGAGTGCGGCGCCTTGGTCTCCTCCCCCACGAGTGGGCCGGGCGCATCCTTGGCCCAATGCCTATCCCAGGCTAGCGTAGCGTCCTTTCAGCCAATCAGAGCCGGCATCTCCCTCAAGGAGGTGTTCCACCACAGGAAAAAAAAAATGAAGGAAGAGAAAAGACAGACATTAAAACCAATCAGAAGCTGAAACTTCTGAGGGAGTGGGCGGGCACTGCTTCACATTTAGACCAATAAAAACCACATATGCCATTCTAGGTGACCGAACGGCATCTTCTTTGGCCCAATAGACGAATGGGGCGGTGCCCGGCAACCAATGGCTTGGGTTCGGGGGCGGGGCGAGGAGGCAGTGTGCAGTAAGAGATAACCTGGCAAGTGGTAGTGGCGCTTCTCGGGTGCTGTGCTTCACGTTTTGGTACTAAAGGCCGAGACTGTTGTGGCGACGGCGACCTCTACGGCAACGGCTTAAGCTCTCGGAGGAGTGGCAGAGTACGATCTGAAGGAGGGGCTTCTGGTTAGCCCAGGTGGGCTCGGGTGCCCGGGCTGCTGGGGAAAGTTCATTTTATCTTTTCTTTTGCTTCTCTTTAGGTTCCATCATAATGAATGGATCCAATATGGCAAATACATCACCGAGTGTAAAATCCAAAGAGGACCAGGGGTTAAGTGGGCACGATGAAAAGGAAAACCCATTTGCAGAGTACATGTGGATGGAGAATGAAGAGGATTTCAACAGACAGGTAAAGAAAGAACTGGAAAAGTGGAAGATTGAGTAAGTCTGAGCTGCTCCCCTTTGCTTGCTAGGTGGAGGAGGAACTGCAGGAGCAAGACTTCTTGGACCGCTGCTTCCAAGAGATGCTGGATGAAGAAGACCAAGACTGGTTTATTCCCTCACGAGACCTGCCTCAGGCCATGGGACAGTTGCAACAGCAGTTAAATGGACTGTCAGTCAGTGAAGGTCATGATTCTGAAGATATTTTGGTAAGAGCCATATGTAGTTCCCCAGGTTATGTTAGGATTTACTATCTCTTGGTTCTTATTTCAGAGCAAAAGTAACCTGAACCCAGATGCCAAGGAGTTTATTCCAGGAGAGAAGTACTGAGCCGAGAAAGCTTTGAGGAAGACTTGTCTGTCCCCACATCTGGGGATAGTAATGCACAAAATGGTGGAGCTGAAGAGGGGGATGGGGCGGGCGAGGGGTGCACAGCGGGAAGGGGAGTGGTGGTCTCACAATACTGTGACTCTGAGTAACTAATATGCTCAGTCTTATTCTAAGCCTCTGAGTATTTCTATTTTGTTCTGCTGACTTTTGTTTGGGGAGTTTCCTGTTTTGTTTTTTTAAATAGCTCTTTCGAGTTAAGGAAATTGCATTTTCCCCCCTTCATCAGAAGTGTTCCGCGGTGTGTATTTAAACAAAATAAGCTGACTAAGAAAAACTGGATATTTAGGAAATGCCCCTCTCACCCTGCTGTATACTTATCAGGGACAGTGAGCACCTGGAGAGCTTTTTGTGGAATCTATTGAGTTGGATGGGAAAAGGGACAAGCAGAAAGAGCAGGTGGTGCAAACTGGAATTTGAGGCTCAGCTGCCCCACCCCCGGGGTCTCCTGCAATGAACTCGGATAACCAATGTGCTGTCAAGCCCTTGCCTGTTTGTCCTGAACCCCATTCAAGAAAACACAGACTTAAAGTACTTAGTTTACAGTAACTTTTGATGATTGTTGAAAGTTGTAAATCAGAAGGTAGGGCTGTGATGGTGGTTGTCACTTGAGTCATTTAGTTACTGTTGTCCTGTTCATAAGCCTGTGTTCACCACCACCATCAGACTCACCATTTATAAGTAGAAGAGCACTAGGGTTGATCTGCCACCTCATCTTTCATGAAGTCTATTCCCCAGCCTCCTTTTTAAGAAAAGATACTGCTACCAAAGGCATAGGGGAGGCCTGCTGTGCTGGCAATTAGCATGAGCCTGCAGAAGTCATCCTTGAATCTGTTGTGTCTTAATTTTATTTGGACAGTTTTTTTTTCCAGCCTCATCAACACTTGGTCTTCCTGGTGTCTTAATTCCCTCAGACAAGTTTATGCACTTTTTTAAGGAAATATTTTTCAGGACACTAGTAAGAAGCTCAGTTCACAGTTTGGATATTTCTTCCCACATTACAGAATTATGGAAAGGAACTCAAAATCAGCCTAGGAAAGTGAGTCCTGCTTGACCCATGTGACTGTGTACCTGACCTTCTGGGATCTTTTCAGCTATTAAAACATTTTACTGTTCCCACATACCCAGCTTTGCAAGTTTTGTAGATTGACCTCTTAGGGTGTGTTTCTTTGTCTTTCCTGCCTTTAACTTGCTGGGGTCTTTTGTTGCTACCCCTAAGGAACTAAACTGGGTGCCAGGAGCTACCTTCGTGTATAGAGATGTAGATGGCAGTGTGGGGTACAGGAGAGCCATCCAGGCCATTCTCCCAGGGATGAGGAATTGGAGAGCCCTGAAGATAATAGTGGCTTCTTTCTGATTGCTACTGTGCTGTGTGATAGGCCTAATAGGGAAAAGATATGTAACTTGAAACAAAGTTGGTATAAATTCAGTATGTGGCTGTGGGACAGAGGTTGGAAGGAAAGGACTAGGGTATGGAAAGCTGAAGAAATTCTCCTTATGAGCTCTCGTTGACTTTTTGAACAGTGATAAGCTAATGCCAGATTTAAAATACACATTTTTTCCTATTTGAGTCTTTAGGATTATATCATTTGAAAAAATTGCCTTCCTTGTTAGGTCACATGTCATAGGAGAGTAGCTTAGAGAACTTGCATTACCAGACAGACACATTAATTCCCAAAGCCTCTATGTTGAGAGAATGAAACTGTTAACTCTTTTTCAGAGAGGACTATGAATAAAGAAACTTCTTTATTCAAGCTTCAGCTTTCAGCTGGGTTGTTTCCTCTAAAAGGGAAAGGGCATTGCAAGTGCATAGAGGAAATCTCTCCCTTCTGGGACTGCTTTTCCTCCTTCATCCTCGTGAGCCTGTCCAAGCTCAGAATTCCGAAGGCTGTTAGAAATGCGTTGGGATTGCAGAGAGAAAGGAGCTTGTCTTTCCTTCTGCTGTGCTGGTCTGTTTTGGATGTCAGTCTTCAGGACTATGAAAACTTCCTGCCAGTTTAGCATGGACACTGAGGGCTGGCATTTCTAGTCTTCTTCAGACACTGAACATACTGACTCCAGGTATAGGAAGCAGCTAGCAAATTGATTCTTTTTTAAATGCATAGGACTCTGCTTCCGGCGGTTCCTCTTGTAGTCCAACTCTTTTTGCCATCTATTTATGTTGGGAGGTAGGGGCACAATTGTCACTCACAACACAGGCTAGTTAGAGTTTGCTACCTTCTTAGCAGAAAATGCATGTGTGTCTTGTTGGACCTTCACTGGGGAAAGGCTGGGAGCCTCTGGCTGTCAGTGACTTTTCTCACAGAAGAAGAACCAGCAAGCCAGACTGGACACCTTTACCCTTTAATGGTAAGACTTGTATTTATAAGGGGTAATTTTGATGTTGAATTTAAGCCACTACTTTGTTTAAACTTTTTTAAATTGGCAACTAGAAGTTTGAGAATTTGTATAGAAATGGAACATGTATTTCTAACAGTTGCCAATCTGGCTGGTCCCAATGTTAGTTTATTAGTGATTGATCTGTAATTATTGGGATTATTTATTCAACTCTAAAATTCCAAGATGAAAATAATTTATCTCTTTCTTTTCAAGGGAAAAAACCCAAATGAATGCATTTTCAGTTTCTCCAGGCCTTTGAACTGCAGCAGAAAATTCAAGGATACAGCCTAGGCCTGGGCAAATGCAGCCCTGGGTCTTTGGGCCAGTTTCTGACAATAATAGTTGAGTTTTGGGAATCACATAAGGGTGAAACCAGAAACGATCCTAAGGAAAGGCTTGACCTTTGTTAACACCTTTAGTTTCCAAAGTCACAGCAGCTGGGGTCCCTCTTTTTTTTTTTTTTTTCTTTTTTTTTGAGACATAGTCTCACTCTGTCACCCAGGCTGGAGTGCAGTGGTATGACCATAGCTCACTGCAGCATCAAATTCCTAGGCTCAAGCAATCCTCCCATCTTAGCCTCCCGAGTAGCTGGGACAACAGGTACGCACCACCACGGCCAGCTAATTATTTTTATTATTTTTATTTTTTGTAGAGACTGGATCTTGCTCTATTTCCCAAGCTACTCTTGAATTGTTGTGCTCAAGTGATTCTCCCATCTCAGCCTCCCAAAGTGCTGGGATTATAGGCTGGGTGTGGTGAGCCACCCCAGCCTGGGGTCTCTTTAATTAAGGTTATAATGCTAACCATGGCTTAAAATACTAAGCAACATTTTCCAAATTGTTTATTACTATTGCTTTGATTTTGGAGAAGCTGGGAAGTAAGGAGGTGAGGTGAATACTCTGATAATTAACACGTGTTAGAGAGGAAAGTTGTGTGAAGAGGCTGCCAAAGTAAACAGCACGAATGAATCTTCTTGTACTAGGGCTGCTGCAAACCCCAGGTAGACAAATGACAGCCCAGGCTCCTGAACCATCAGGAACCCAGGAATCTACCCAACTGTGAGGAGGGGGCAGGCCTTCGTCAATAAGGGTCCCACCATCACGGGCTAATAATCTTTCTCAGTTTAGGTGATATTGAGGTATTGAAACTGTTAGAAATCTGACAGATTTGACCAAGATTTGGAGACGTCCACATAATTGGGAAGGACTGAGTGTCCCTAGCCACTCTCCTCTGGGATAACGCGGACGTCATTAGTTTGCGAAGTGGGTGGGGAGAACAGGAGGATTGACTCTAATTTGGTGTGTAGTGGGGGCCTTGATGTCCTTCTGCCTCTGTCCACATTTCCCCATGTGACTCATTGCACCCTGCATTGCTCACAGGGATCATTAGTTCTCCCGGTAGACAGAGCACCTCTGCAGCCTCTGCTCTGCTGCCTTGTGAATTTCCTACACAGACTTGGTTAGTTACAATTTGGAAACAGTTTTTTTGGGTTTTTTTCCTTTGTTTTAATCTTCTCACAATGAAGCTGCTATTGGTGACAGGGACAGGGGAGCAGGAAGCCAACCCAGGGAAACATGCGAGTTTCCTGCACACCACTTAGTCACCTGCCCTCACTGGCCAACCCCCTACTGCTGTTCCCAGTCAGTCTGGTTTTTAGAGGCATCGTGGCAATAGAATAGCTGGATACACTAATCTCTACAAGGTGTCAGGCAGGAGATTCACCTTCCCCAGTCCCAGGGGACAGGAGAGAAATCTGTAAAGGGACAGATGCACCATCTTTATTTCAAAAGAAAAAGCTCCCTCAGATTGTGTTACTAGGAGTCTCTTTTGTGACATTTACTGAGCTTTCTCCCCAATCTTACCTTCCTATTGGCTACTTTTTAAATAAAAATAAACATTTTAGGCTAATATGACAAAAATGAGATAAAATCTTAAAAACATTGTACTAGTGTACAGTTACTAAAATGTGCTTACTACAAAACAGTAAAATATTTCACTCTGTAAATCATCACTAAGTAGTTATTCTGTCCTGTTGATTATGAGCCTCCAAAAATGTTTAATGCTTGAAGGATGGTTTGGGAGGCAGGGAATCCTTTTCTTAAAACAACTTTAATGAGGCATATGTTACATATCATAAAACACCCATTTCAAGTGTACATTTCAGTGATTTTAGTAACTTCCCTCAGTGGTGTAGCTGTAACTATTACTCAGTTTTAGAACATTTTTATCCCTCCCAATAAGATCCTTCATGCTCTTTTACAGTTAATCCTGTTCTTACCCCCGGCAACCACTAATCTACTTTCTCTATAAATTTGCCCTTTCTGGACAGTTCAAATCAATGGAATCATACAATATGTGGTCCCTTGGGTCTGGCTTTTTTACTTAGCTAATGTTTTTGAGGTTTGTCCATGACAGATAACGTCTTGGTAGTTTGTTCCTTTTATTGCTGAGTAGAATTCTGTTGATGGATGTACCACATTTTGTCAGCAGAGAGCCTTTTAAACTTGGATTCCAACTTCCTGTTGTCTAAACGGAACCCTCCGAACGTAGGACTTATAGGGGAAGCTGCTGTGCATGTCAAAAAAACTACTAATCAGAATGAGCTTTGTCATCCAGAGCCAGAACTGCTGCAGAAATTTTTATAATTTTGCAACTTCTTTTTTTACAAGGAACTTTTGTGCTACTACACATCAGGACTTTTGAAGCATCCAATAAATCCATTTAATAAGTATGAGCATGTGTCTGAGTGGACAAGAAAGTGAAACCATCCATGCTACATTGGATAATTTTTCCTCCCCCAGACTGGACAGGGAATCTCAGCTTTCAAAACAGAGTAACCTGGCTCCACTTACAAAGCTGCACAGGCATTAAAGATCGTGCTGCCTTTGTTAGGCAGATTTGGAGGGGAGGCCCAACAGCAAAGATGGAGAGGAAAAAGGGAGTGGAGCTTGTGGAACAGGAAGCCCCCCAGGGTCTGTGCAGGGCTGCTCAGCTCTTGAGGATGTTGTGGATGGTGAAGTGGTGATGGTGTCCCGGAGCAGCCCAGCACCTCCACTGGGCCCAGAAGGTCTTGACTTCGGACACTTACCCCTGTTTCACAAGTGTTTATAAAGCTGTTTTTGCTTTTTTTCCCCTAATCATTACTTGGTAGTTATTAATCCTTCTTTGGGGGAGGGACAGGGCTTTAAAACTGAAGAAAATAATTTTCATAAAAATATCAAAAATGGAAAAAAGTTACTTTGTAAAAAATTTGCTATACAAACCAAATGGCAGCTGTTGAGAATCTCAATAAAATGTTAAATGCATTTGCTGGCAGTGGTACCCTTTTGCCTAAGGT